CCGGGAGGTGAGGGGCGCCTCTGCCCGGCCGCCCCTACTGGGAAGTGAGGAGCCCCTCTGCCCGGCCAGCCACCCCGTCCGGGAGGGAGGTGGGGGGGTCAGCCCCCCGCCCAGCCAGTCGCCCCGTCCGGGAGGTGAGGGGCGCCTCTGCCCGGCTGCCCCTACTGGGAAGTGAGGAGCCCCTCTGCCTGGCCGCCACCCCGTCTGGGAGGTGTGCCCAGCAGCTCATTGAGAATGGGCCATGATGACAATGGCGGTTTTGTAGAATAGAAAGGGGGGAAAGGTGGGGAAAAGATTGAGAGGTTGGATGGTTGCCGTGTCTGTGTAGAGGGAGGTAGACATGGGAGACTTCTCATTTTGTTCTGTACTAAGAAAAATTATTCTGCCTTGGGATCCTGTTGATCTGTGACCTTACCCCCAACCCTGTGCTCTCTGAAACATGTGCTGTGTCCACTCAGGGTTAAATGGATTAAGGGCGGTGCAAGATGTGCTTTGTTAAACAGATGTTTGAAGGCAGCATGCTCGTTAAAAGTCATCACCACTCTCTAATCTCAAGTACCCCGGGACACAAACACTGCAGAAGGCCGTAGGGTCCTCTGCCTAGGAAAACCAGAGACCTTTGTTCACTTGTTTATCTGCTGACCTTCCCTCCACTATTGTCCTATGACCCTGCCAAATCCCCCTCTGCGAGAAACACCCAATGATCAATTAAAAAAAACAAAACAAAACAAAACAAAAAAAAACATTATATTATCGACTATACCTTAAATTATAATAAAAAGTTATATATGTAAAAAAAAAAAAAAGTAAGTGAAAGCCAGCCCCGCCCCTCTCCCAGAGTGGGCGGGGACAGCAGTTCCATGGGAGGCTTTCCTTGTGACATCACAGGACCTTCATGACCCGCAGCTGCCTGGCCCCGCCTCCTTTCCCTTTCATCTTTCTCATTGACCAATGGGCTTGGAGCATTAAGGCCACGCCCCTTTTCCGCATTCTAGTGCAGCCCCGGTGACGCCTCCTGTGGCTCAGTCACATAGCTGTGTGGTACGTGACTGGAGGCATATCACTGTCCTCGCCTGGATCACGCCAATGTGACCCCAACCCCACCACCCTCCCCACCCCATGATGTCCGAAAAAACCCAACAAAGAAAATTGGCTGGGACCAAGAAAAAGGTAAAACGCATCGGATTGCAGCACCCCAACCCCTCATGAGTATCACTGCTCCTCTTTTCCACAGTTTACAGACTATCATCAGTGGAACAGTGCTGGTGTTGGTACCGGAGCAACCGACACCAAAAAGAAGAAAATAAATCATGGCGCTAACCCTGAGACAACCACTTCGGGGGGCTGCCACTCGCCTGAGGATGTGAGTCTTGGCTGGCCGGTCTCCTGAGGACACCTCAGTCACCTTCCTTTGACTCTCCCCACAGAAACAACAGAACCGAGCTCAGCTGAAAGAGGTAACATGGTTTCTTTCTTTGCTCACGACATGTAAGAGCTCTGTCTTCCTCTTCTTTTCTATAGGAAAATAAGGCAAGCCACCAACATCAGCAAGCCCTAAGGAGGCAGCTAGAGGTGAGTGGAGGGTGTGAAGTTCCCTCCTGTCCCTTTCAGCACTTGCTTTTCTTGTCTCCCAAAGGCCCAGGATCATACCATACGAATCCTTATGTGTCAGAAAACTGAACTGGAGACAGCGCTCCATGACAGCCAGGATGCTGCCAGGAAATTTGAAGGTGGGAATCTGGGCACCCCGTCATCCTTCAACTTTGGGCTGCAGCTCAACCTCTCTCATTCCAGAAGATTCCAAGGATCTGGCAGCCCGCCTGCATCATTCCTGGCACTTTGCAGGAGAGTTACAGCGGGCTCTCTCTGCTATGTCCGCAGAGCACGAGAGGGCGGACAAGGTGAGTCCAACCACCTACCCGGTCCCCTGGGATGTATCCTGACTTGACCTTTCTCTGTTTGCAGTACATCAAGGAGTTAACAAAGGAGAGGGAAGCCATGAGTCTGGAGCTGTTCAGGAACATGTAGGATAGGGGAGGGGGGGATGGGAGGTCTGTTCATTCCTTTCTCTACTGCCTCCGGCCATAGCATAACCAATAAGGAGCTGAAGGAGAAAAATGCCGAACTACAAGAAAAACTTCGACTGGTAGAAACTGAAAAGTCTGAGATCCAGCTCCACATCAAGGAGCTAAAAAGGAAACTGGAGACGGACAAAATCCCGCTGCCACAGGTGAGCGGCGGCAGCCCCGGGGGTGTGGGAGCATACCTAGCTTATGACTCTATTTCCTTTTGAGGTTCAAACCAACACTTTGCAGGAGAAGATGTGGAGGCAGGAGGAGGAGCTACGGGATCAGGAGGAGCTACGGGATCAGGAGAAGCTACGGAAGCACGAGGAGAAGATGTGGAGACAGGAGCAGAGGCTGCGGGACCAGGAGAAGGAGCTGCGGGAGCAGGAGCAGCAGATGCAGGAGCAGGAGGAGCAGATGCGGAAGCAGGAGGAGCAGATGCGGAAGCAGGAGGAGCAGATGCGGAAGCAGGAGGAGCAGATGCGGAAGCAGGAGGAGCAGATGCGGAAGCAGGAGGAGCAGATGCGGAAGCAGGAGGAGCAGATGGGGAAGCAGGAGGAGCAGATGGGGGAGCAGGAGGAGCAGATGCGGAAGCAGGAGAAGCAGATGCTGAAGCAGAAGGAGCAGATGCGGAAGCAGGAGGAGCAGATGTGGAAGCAGGAGGAGCAGATAGGGGAGCAGGAGGAGCAGATGCGGAAGCAGGAGGAGCAGATGTGGAAGCAGGAGGAGCAGATAGGGGAGCAGGAGGAGCAGATGCGAAAGCAGGAGGAGCAGATGTGGAAGCAGGAGGAGCAGATGGGGGAGCAGATGAGGAAGCAGGAGGAGCAGATGGGGGAGCAGGAGGAGCAGATCCGGAAGCAGGAGGAGCAGATGGGGGAGCAGGAGGAGCAGATGCGGAAGCAGGAGGAGCAGATGGGGGAGCAGGAGGAGCAGATGCGGAAGCAGGAGGAGCAGATGGGGGAGCAGGAGGAGCAGATGAGGAAGCAGGAGGAGCAGATGGGGGAGCAGGAGGAGCAGATGGGGGAGCAGGAGGAGCAGATGCGGAAGCAGGTGGAGAGGCTGCAATTCAAGGAGGAGAGGCTGTGGGATGAGTATGAGAAGATGCAGGAGGAGGAGGAGAAGATCCGGAGGCAGGTGGAGAAGAGGCGGGAGAAGAAGGAGAGGATGGGAGAGCAGGAGAAGACGCAGGAGGAGCGGTGCTCAGAGCCCTGCCTCCCTCCCTCCAAATATCCTTCTGATATGAGCCACCCTGGCAGCCTGGAGCCTGCACGAGAGGCCGGGAAGGGTTATTCCCATGACAACCGCACTGCACAGATCATGCAGCTGCCCCCTGGAATGAAGAACGCCCAGGAGCGCCCAGGCTTAGGCAGCACCTCCTGCATCCCATTCTTCTACGGAGGAGACAAGAAAAAGATCAAGATCATCAGTATCTAAAAAGAACGGTCAACAAGGCCTACAGAAGTGTAAGCCGCCATGTGACCTTGTGAATACAGTCTGAGAACAAACTTGAAAAAAAGAAAATTTATTTTAAATTGTGGCAAAATACTGGCCGGGCACGGTGGCCTGCACCTGTAATCACACCACTTTGGGAGGCCTAGGCGGGTGGATCACCAATCCCAGCTACGTGGGAGGTTGAGGTTGCAGTGAGCTGAGATCACACCACTGCACTCCAGGCTGGGTGACAGAGTGAAACTCCCATTTCAAAAAAAAAAAAAAAAATTCTACCTGAGGACTCTAATATCTATGTATGTTTCTATTGTTTTTTTTGTTTGTTTTCTCCTTTTGTCTTGCGTTGTCTTGTCTTATGGCATGCCTAGTAAAGTTTTATCTGCCTCCAGAGAGTACTGACTTTGACTTTATGGCACACAA